GAGGTGGGTGTTGAAATCATGAATAAAAGAATAAAGATTAAGGATGTGAATAATATAATTGTCTTTAAGTGGGTTCTGGATAGTTTTTTCCCCCATGGGTGCTGAAGAAGTCCTGAATAAAAGAAAGATCAAGGCTGGGCGTGGTGGCTCATGCCTGTAATCCCAGCATTCTGGGAGGCCGAGGCGGGTGGATTACTTGAGGTCAGGAGTTCGAGACCAGCCTGGCCAACATAGTAAAACCCTGTCTCTACTAAAAATTCAAAAATTAGCCGGGCATGGTGGCAGGCACCTGTAATTCCAGCTACTCAGGAGGCTGAGGCAGGAGAATCGCTTGAACCGGGGAGGTGGAGGTTGCAGCGAGCAGAGATCGTGCCACTGCACTCCAGCCTGGGTGACAAAGCTACGCTCCATCTCAGAAAAAAAAAAAAAAAAAAAAAAAAAGATTGAGGCTTTGGATAATATAATTGTCTTTCAGTGGGTTTGGATAGCTTTAGGTGACCGTTAGGTGAAAGGCATCAGGACGAGGACTGTCAGTGGAGGGGTCTAAGCACCATCCTCTGGCACTGTATTCATCCATTTACATCTTTGCACACACATGCTGTGATTTGCTCTGAGCTGCAGCATTGGGGAGAGAGAAGTGTTGCCCCATGTGTTTATAGGAGCAATTTGATGTAAGAGAACAATCCCCCCAGCCAACTTTTTGTCAGTGTATTCAGAAGTTGTAAACTTACCCACTATTATATCCCCAAGAAGCAGGAACTAAAAAATGACAGCCCTAATGAAGGGTGGAAAGACCTCTTCTGAGGTGGTAGATTCTATGTAGCACCCATGAAGTAGGTTTGGTAAGCCACTGAGTTTTTGAGGTGAAAGCAAAATTTCCTCCTGCGAGCCAAACATGGGAGTATCATGGCAGTTCTATGATGAATATCTATGTGTGGCCCTGAAATGGGCCGTAATGTGACTTGTGGAGTTAATCATTAGCCCAGCGGTTGTCTGAACGACTTGATTTCCCTGGGCTGCGAGCAGTTCACCTGCAGAGGAGGCTCCAGAAAGCGGCATGTCCCCTTTGCTCTTTGGGGCTGGGCTGGTCGTTCTGAATCTAGTGACGTCTGCCAGGAGCCAGAAGACAGAACCTCTAAGTGGCTCTGGGGACCAGCCACTCTTCCGTGGAGCTGATCGATATGACTTTGCCATCATGATACCTCCAGGAGGCACGGAATGCTTTTGGCAATTTGCCCACCAGACTGGATACTTCTATTTCAGTTACGAGGTATGTGGGTGACTGGCCATACTGGGGGGCTTGGTTCTGCTACCTATTTAATGTGTCTTGGCAGGTTCAGCGGACAGTGGGGATGTCACATGACCGGCATGTTGCTGCCACGGCACATAACCCACAGGGATTTCTCATAGACACCTCCCAGGGTGTTCGGGGCCAGATTAACTTCTCTACCCAAGAGACAGGTCTGTTTTCATTACCATGGCTATTATAATAAAAGACTTGGTAATGATCTAAGAATTCCTACAGGTTTTTATCAGCTTTGTCTAAGTAATCAGCATAATCACTTCGGTTCTGTGCAAGTGTACCTCAACTTTGGGGTCTTCTATGAGGGGCCTGAGACTGATCACAAACAGAAGGAAAGAAAACAACTGAATGATACTCTGGATGCAATTGAGGTAAGGAAGTGTTTTGTGGAAGAGAAACATCTAAGAATCCCCCTTAAAATTGTCTCTCTCATAGGACGGCACACAAAAGGTGCAGAACAATATCTTTCACATGTGGCGATACTACAACTTTGCCCGGATGAGGAAAATGGCTGACTTTTTCCTTATCCAATCAAACTATAACTACGTGAACTGGTGGTCGACAGCCCAGAGCCTTGTTATTATTCTTTCTGGGATCCTGCAACTGTATTTCTTGAAGCGTCTCTTCAATGTTCCAACAACTACAGATACAAAGAAGCCAAGATGCTAAGCTAAGGTGACTATAGCACCCTGGCTGTTTTCTTCTGGGGCTTAGTCGAATCAGCTTTGTAATGTTATGGGACAAAAATCAATTATCTCATTAATGTTTTAGTCTGCTGCACACATCTAAAAAAGCAAAATGGCAATAAAATCATAACAGTGAAAAAGTTCTGAAGAAGTATGTATTAAATGTATGCAT